TTTTTTTTGAGGTTACTTTCCGAGTTCTGGCAAGTACCCCTGCTTCTGGTAGCTTTGTGTCTCGATTCAATCTCATTCTTTTTATTTTATTTTATTTTTGAGACAGGGTCTCACTTTGTCACCCAAGCTGGAGTGCAGTGGTGTAATCTTGGCTCACTGTAGCCTCCACCTCTTGGGTTCAAGCGATCCTCCTGCCTCAGCCCCCCAAGTAGCTGGGATTACAGACGTCTGCCACCACGCCAGGCTAATTTATGGTTTTTTGTATGTGTTTTTTGTGTTTTTGTAGAGACAGTGTTTCCCCATGTTGCCCAGGCTGGTCTCCAACTCCTGAGCTCAAGTGATCTGCCCGCCTCAGCCTTTCAAAGTGCTAGGATTACAGGTGTGAGCCACCGTGCCCGGACTTAATCCCATTCTTTAACTTGTTTTGTTTTGTCCTCTCCAGGAGGCTCCCAGCCCTTTCGGATTGGTTGAGAAAAGTGGCCTGGCTGGTCTGGGGCCAGCGGCACCCACCCTCCCCTCAATTGCCCAACTCCCCCCCCCCACCGAACTGCCCAACTCCCCCTCCCCAACTGCCCAACTCCCCCACCCCCACAATCCCCTCCCGCCACAACTGAGGGAGGCGGTGCTGAAAAACAGCTGACTCCAGCAATGCTGCTCACGTGACCACTGCAGCTGCAGCTCCCGTTCCACTCCTTGTCCTGGGCTAGGTGGGCACTACCAGGGGCTCCTTTGGTAAGGAGTACCGGGTAGGCACCCGGTCCTGCCAATCCACCACTGGAACAGCTGGGGGGACAGCAGACAGGCACGGTCGGACAGACTTGACAGATCAGGCATCAGGCCCTCTGCGCTGGTCCCGGGCTCTTTAAGCAGGAACGTGAATGGCCTCAAGATGTCTCACATGGTCCCACTAGCCCTCCTCCTCCCTTTGTTCCCTACCTCCAGGAGGGCTGCTCTGCCCTTCCTTCCTCTGTTCTTTGGCCTTATGTTCCCCGCCACCACAGACCTTCCCCCGCCCCACCCCTCTGCAGACTTAGCCGTGCATTGCAGGCATGGAGGATTAATCAGTGACAGGAAGCTGCGTCTCTCGGAGCGGTGACCAGCTGTGGTCAGGAGAGCCTCAGCAGGGCCAGCCCCAGGAGTCTTTCCCGATTCTTGCTCACTGCTCACCCACCTGCTGCTGCCATGAGGCACCTTGGGGCCTTCCTCTTCCTTCTGGGGGTCCTGGGGGCCCTCACTGAGATGTGTGGTGAGTAACTCGCCTCTATCCTGTGCCTCTTTGTGACCTCATTTGTACCATTTTCTTTTCTAAGAAATACCAGAGATGGACAGCCATCTGGTAGAGAAGTTGGGCCAGCACCTCTTACCTTGGATGGACCGGCTTTCCCTGGAGCACTTGAACCCCAGCATCTATGTGGGCCTACGCCTCTCCAGTCTGCAGGCTGGGACCAAGGAAGACCTCTACCTGCACAGCCTCAAGCTTGGTTACCAGCAGTGCCTCCTAGGGTATTGCCACACTCTCTTTTTCCATGTCTTGCTCTCACAAAGGCATTAACTGGCCTTGTCCTAGGTCTGCCTTCAGCGAGGATGACGGTGACTGCCAGGGCAAGCCTTCCATGGGCCAGCTGGCCCTCTACCTGCTCGCTCTCAGAGCCAACTGTGAGTTTGTCAGGGGCCACAAGGGGGACAGGCTGGTCTCACAGCTCAAATGGTTCCTGGAGGATGAGAAGAGAGCCATTGGTGAGCAGACACCATCCGCTGGGGGTGGGGAGAGAGGCAACCCCTCTGTTTTTTTCCCTCTCAGGGCATGATCACAAGGGCCACCCCCACACTAGCTACTACCAGTATGGCCTGGGCATTCTGGCCCTGTGTCTCCACCAGAAGCGGGTCCATGACAGCGTGGTGGACAAACTTCTGTATGCTGTGGAACCTTTCCACCAGGGCCACCATTCTGTGGGTGAGTAGGTCAGACCGTGCCAAGGCCAGGCTAGCTCATTGCATGTTCTGTCCCCCACTTCAAGACACAGCAGCCATGGCAGGCTTGGCATTCACCTGTCTGAAGCGCTCAAACTTCAACCCTGGTCGGAGACAACGGATCACCATGGCCATCAGAACAGTGCGAGAGGAGATCTTGAAGGCCCAGACCCCCGAGGGCCACTTTGGGAATGTCTACAGCACCCCATTGGCATTACAGGTGGGAAAGAGACCCTGGAGCCATGGCCACCCCTTCCTCTCTCTCTTCCTCACTCTATCACCAGTTCCTCATGACTTCCCCCATGCGTGGGGCAGAACTGGGAACAGCATGTCTCAAGGCGAGGGTTGCTTTGCTGGCCAGTCTGCAGGATGGAGCCTTCCAGAATGCTCTCATGATTTCCCAGCTGCTGCCCGTTCTGAACCACAAGACCTACATTGATCTGATCTTCCCAGACTGTCTGGCACCACGAGGTAGCCCAACTTTTTGTGGAAGCACAGCCCTTACCAGCTGCCCGCCCCTTTCTTCCTGGCACAGTCATGTTGGAACCAGCTGCTGAGACCATTCCTCAGACCCAAGAGATCATCAGTGTCACGCTGCAGGTGCTTAGTCTCTTGCCGCCGTACAGACAGTCCATCTCTGTTCTGGCCGGGTCCACCGTGGAAGATGTCCTGAAGAAGGCCCATGAGTTAGGAGGATTCACGTGAGACTCCCACCTCCCAGTCCTCACCCCACCTTCTCTCCCCATTTGCCTTTCCCTTCTGTAGATATGAAACACAGGCCTCCTTGTCAGGCCCCTACTTAACCTCCGTGATGGGGAAAGCGGCCGGAGAAAGGGAGTTCTGGCAGCTTCTCCGAGACCCCAACACCCCACTGTTGCAAGGTGAGTCATGGCCTGACACTCTGGATGTGTCCTTCGCCCCTCCTTGCTCAATCTGTTTCTGCAGGTATTGCTGACTACAGACCCAAGGATGGAGAAACCATTGAGCTGAGGCTGGTTAGCTGGTAGCCCCTGAGCTCCCTCATCCCAGCAGCCTCGCACACTCCCTAGGCTTCTACCCTCCCTCCTGATGTCCCTGGAACAGGAACTCGCCTGACCCTGCTGCCACCTCCTGTGCACTTTGAGCAATGCCCCCTGGGATCACCCCAGCCACAAGCCCTTCGAGGGCCCTATACCATGGCCCACCTTGGAGCAGAGAGCCAAGCATCTTCCCTGGGAAGTCTTTCTGGCCAAGTCTGGCCAGCCTGGCCCTGCAGGTCTCCCATGAAGGCCACCCCATGGTCTGATGGGCATGAAGCATCTCAGACTCCTTGGCAAAAAACGGAGTCCGCAGGCCGCAGGTGTTGTGAAGACCACTCGTTCTGTGGTTGGGGTCCTGCAAGAAGGCCTCCTCAGCCCGGGGGCTATGGCCCTGACCCCAGCTCTCCACTCTGCTGTTAGAGTGGCAGCTCCGAGCTGGTTGTGGCACAGTAGCTGGGGAGACCTCAGCAGGGCTGCTCAGTGCCTGCCTCTGACAAAATTAAAGCATTGATGGCCTGTGGACCTGCTACAGTGGCCTGGTGCCTCATACTCCTCAGGTGCAGGGGCAGGGACAAGAGAAGGGGGAAGTAACCCCATCAGGGAGGAGTGGAGGGTGCCTGAGCCGCCATGTGGGCATTGGGGGAGTGATGGGAATGCCAGCAGTGATGACATTGACTACTGACTGAGCACCCACTACTATGACTGAGCACTCACTCGCTAGATACTATCTTGAACTGCTCTGTGAGGTTGTTGATATTTTCATTTTTATC